TCCACAGACAGCTGTAAAGCATCTGCCCTTTCCACGTTATCCTGAGGGAATTAAAAAAGACCTGTCCAGTTAAAAAAAAAAAAAAAGTCCAGTGGCAGATAAGGGTGTCCCCAAGGCCAACTGGTAATGACAAACCGAAGGAAGTTGACTCTCGTCTGGCTCCTCCGGGGTGGGGGCAGGGCGCGTGCGTGAGGCCACGTCGTTCCTAGAGCCACCCCCCATGAGCCTTGACAGCCAGGTCCCCTAGGGGACCCGCCGCCCAAAGGAGTCAGGGACGACGGGCCTTCTAGTTGAGAGCGCCACAGGCGTGGGACTCCCGTCGTCCGCCAGAGCAGACGGGCGGCCACAGCACGGGAGGAAGCAGACCCGCCCCGGAATCCGCGCCTCGGGGACCCCAAACTCCGCGGGGTGCGGGTGAGCCTCTACGAGGTCCCGGGCGCTCGGGGCGAGGGCAGCCTCGGGCCCAGAGAAAGGTGCGTAGCGGCTGGAGGTGCCGATGCCCGGCCTGGCCACCCCCGCCCGACCCGCTCACCGCCACGGCCGCCGGGCTCAGCGAGAAGCTCTCGTAGTAGTTGTGCCGGGTCCAATCCAGCGAGTCCTTGAGCTCCGGCCGCGCACTCCGCTTGGCCTCGCGGATGCGCTTCTTGCTCTTGTGGTTCATTCTGCGGGGTCGCCAGCTGGTTCCGCTACGACCTCGGCGCAGCCCGCTTCCTGACACTAACGCACCCCTCCCCGGCCTGGGCGGCGGCGACGGCAGTACCCAAACGCCCTTCGCTCAGTCCCGGCGCCTTTAAAGTCGCCTTCCAGAAAATTCACTCCCCAGCCACCTCCCGAGCCTCGGGTTGGGCAAGCGGCCGCCGTCTTCCCCGCCCCGACGCCTCTCGCGGTTTTCCATTGGCTTTGGCTCCCCTGGGGTACTCCTTCACATACGGCGGGCCTCCGCCATGTTGGGAAGGTCACGTCGGCTGCGTCACCGCCCCGCCCCGCCCCGCCCCTCCCCTCCCGCGCTGCCGCTGTGCCCATCACTTCCGGTCGCGCCAGCCGCCCGTTGCCAGTTCTGCGCGTGTGAGTCTCTTTCGCCTTGCTCCGGGCTTTCTTCGCTCGCAGCGCGGCAGGGTTATCACCAGATCTGGGCTTTCCCCTTCTTGCCGTCAGGTGCTACGGCCACGTGGCCCGCGGCTTCCCGCTCGCGCAGTCTGGCAGCCCGGAGCCTTCCGCGGTCCCCCGCCCGCCCGGGGCCCAACGACGCCCTACTGGGCGAGCACGATTTCCGAGGACAGGGGGTCCGGGCCCAGCGCTTTCGATTCTCGGAGGAGCCGGGTCCGGGGGCCGACGGGGCTGTCCTGGAGGTCCACGTCCCGCAGGTGCGTGCAGCAGCACCCGCCAGGAGGCGCCTGAGGTCAGGAGCGGATGTCGGCTGACTTGGCTGGGTTCCTGAGGGACCGGGGGTGCGGACGCTCAGCTGCGCAGCTTCCTGCTTTAGGTTGACCCCCGGAGCAAAAACGTCGGATATGAAGCCCTTCGGTGCATTAAATGTCTCTCAGTAAGAATTTTGGAGACCCTGCCAAGAAGTGACCCTGGTCACTATGTTGGTCAGGCTGGTCTCGAACTGTAAGCTTAAGTGATCCTCCTGCCTCGGCCTCCCAAAGTGCTAGGATTACAGGCATGAGCCACTGCGCCGGGCCGGCTTTCTCCACATCGAATCTTTCCTGCCAGGAAAGTGACATTCTTGACTGACCTCTAATGCTTTATTTATGGCACACAAAAACATTCTTTTCAGGTCCTGCATCTCCAGTATGGAATGTATGTTTGGCCCTGTGCTGTGGTCCTGGCCCAGTACCTTTGGTTTCACAGAAGATCTCTGCCAGGCAAGGCCATCTTAGAGGTACAAATGCCCCTGAAGTTTCCAGAGTTCTAATTGTGAAATGCCATCTTTCATAACTTATTAGATTGGAGCTGGAGTGAGCCTTCCAGGAATTTTGGCTGCCAAATGTGGTGCAGAAGTAATACTGTCAGACAGCTCAGAACTGCCTCACTGTCTGGAAGTCTGTCGGCAAAGCTGCCAAATGAATAACCTGCCACATCTGCAGGTGGTAGGACTAACATGGGGTCATATATCTTGGGATCTTCTGGCTCTACCACCACAAGATATTATCCTTGCATCTGATGTGTTCTTTGAACCAGAAGGTAAGCTTTTTTGGCTCAATAGTACATTTGGCTGAAAATCTATTCATAAATCCTTTCTCCTCAGATTTTGAAGACATTTTGGCTACAATATATTTTTTGATGCACAAGAATCCCAAGGTCCAATTGTGGTCTACTTATCAAGTTAGGAGGCAAGTATGGATGACCCTTACTTTTTATATGTTGACTTTAAAAGAACAACTTTTTTTTTTTAAGTGCTGACTGGTCACTTGAAGCTTTACTCTACAAATGGGATATGAAATGTGTCCACATTCCTCTTGAGTCTTTTGATGCAGACAAAGAAGATATAGCAGAATCTACCCTTCCAGGAAGACATACAGTTGAAATGCTGGTCATTTCCTTTGCAAAGGACAGTCTCTGAATTATACCTACAACCTGTTCTGGGACAGTATCAATACTGATGAGCAACCTGGCACACAAACTATGAGCAGACCACTTCAGCTTGAGAATGCAGTGGGTCTGAAGATGGTCAAGTCTGTTTGCCTTAGATTTTGATGTCACCTAGACAACACTTAAACTCATATGAAACAAAAATTAAAATACGTATTACAAGTACTTGGATTGTTCCTTAGTCATTAAATAGGATA